CATCAAAAGACAGAGATAAGCCAAAACAATTGCACTGTCCCTTTATGTGCCCTAAGCTGCGATGTCAAGCTATAGTTGGATATTATTCAACCATTTCCTGCCCATTGCGTAGAGGTGGGGGTCTTCACTTCTCTATCTAGTCTAGGACTGGAACCGCCTCACCACCCCTACAGCTTGAGGGTGCGTGGAAAAGGGAATGCCAGCCAGATATTCCAAACAGAGACTCTGCCAGCAGGACCAGGTGACCTTTCCTAGGAGACAGATTGTTCTCACACGTTATCAGGGCTTTCCTCCAGGCTAAAACTGTGGGCCTCTAATGGAATTCCTATTCAATTTTCTTACCCCATTTAGGGTACCCAAATTTTTCTTTAATAGAAATCTTAAATCTTAAATGCAATAACATGAAGTAAAATAAAGCCTAAGTCTCAACAAGGGCAAATTTTCAAAAAGAATCTGAAAACTTCCCGCGTTTTCTTGTTATGTTGTAATGTGTCTCTTTTAGGACACTCTCAGTACTCCTGCAATTCCCCTGTTAAGGATTCAGACAATAGTTGTTAATTCCTTCTGCTTCTTCTGAGACTAGGAAATAAATTACAGGGCTATGTTATATCGCAAGTGTAGATTATCCAGAGTTTTCATCAACAGAAATAAAACATGGTGGGGGGCGGGGAGGGAATTATTTAAGTGAGTGTTAATTGAAAAGTTTCGTGGTTTTAACGTTAAAAGACATGCCTATAAAATAAGAACTTATAAAAGTCTTCACTAAAACGGTAAAGTGCCCATTTCCAAGTAGTAAAATATTGAAACTTCTTTTCATCGTTGATAGTGATTTATTTAACATTTCATTATTTTATCGTTATTATGATTGTCGTTATTTTAGACGAATGCACGGAAGTCAAAGGACTTCCAAATGCACGGAAGTCAAAGGCCACCTTCACCAGGGTAGCCTTGCGAATGGCCACTGCTGCGCGCGGGGCTTTCTGGGGATTGTAGGCCATAGGCCTCCTTGCGCATGCGCCATGGTACTGGACGCACGCTGCGGGCGACATTGTTTGGGACGCTGGGGTGAGTCCCGTCTGTACCGCGCCCCTCTTGGACCATGATCTCATGGATTATTTCTTCTTTGCAGTTCTGCTTTTCCAGAATCCTGCCCTTTCCAAAAGGAAGACGGTATGATTAAGTTCCAGGTAAGTTAAGGGTTTCTTTCTCTTTAAATATGTTTTCTTTTCTTCTTTCCAACTTTTATTTTAGATTCAAGGGATACATGTGCAGGTTTGTTACGTGGGTAAATTATGTGTTGCGGGATGATTGACGTGGCATGTGGTTGATGTTTTAGGAAAGGGTGACATTCAAGGATGTGGCTGTTGTCTTCACCAAGGAAGAGCTGGCACTATTGGATAAAGCCCAGATAAACCTGTACCAAGATGTGATGCTGGAAAACTTCAGGAACCTCATGTTAGTGAGTGAGTAACTGAGCATGAGACCACTGGACCTGTTTCCTCAAATCATCATTTCAAACCAGATAGAATATTCCAGTTAGACCACAAAGAGAAACTTTGGCCACTGGAAAGAAAACTCCTAAGAGATGCATGTGCAGGTTAGAAACCTACAGTTAATGAGCTTTTACAGTTCTCTTAGCCAAATTCTCTTTCTTCTCCTAGGAGACGGGATTAAAAACAACATTTTGAATCTTCAGGCAAAGGGGTTAAGTTACCTTTCGCAAGAAGTGCTTCATTGCTGGCAGATTTGGAAACAAAGGATCCGGGATTTAACTGTGAGTCAGGATTATATCGTGAACCTTCAAGAAGAGTGTTCCCCACATTTAGAAGATGTTTCCCTCAGTGAAGAGTGGGCAGGCATTTCTCTTCAGATTTCTGAAAATGAAAACTATGTAGTAAATGCCATTATCAAAAATCAAGATATCACAGCATGGCAAAGCCTGACACAGGTTCTTACCCCAGAATCGTGGAGGAAAGCCAACATAATGACCGAGCCCCAGAACTCTCAGGGAAGATATAAGGGAATTTACATGGAAGAGAAATTGTACAGACGTGCTCAGCATGATGACAGCCTCAGTTGGACCTCATGTGATCATCATGAGTCCCAAGAATGTAAAGGAGAGGACCCTGGTAGACATCCCAGCTGTGGGAAAAACTTGGGTATGAAATCAACGGTTGAAAAACGTAATGCGGCCCATGTATTACCACAGCCTTTCCCATGTAATAACTGTGGGGTGGCCTTTGCAGATGATACAGATCCTCATGTCCATCACAGCACTCACCTAGGAGAAAAATCTTATAAATGTGACCAGTATGGAAAGAACTTTAGTCAGAGCCAAGATCTTATCGTTCATTGTAAAACTCACTCTGGCAAGACTCCCTATGAATTCCACGAATGGCCTATGGGCTGCAAACAGAGCTCAGACCTTCCCAGATATCAGAAAGTCTCCTCAGGAGACAAACCCTACAAATGTAAAGAATGTGGCAAGGGCTTCAGGCGCAGCTCTTCCCTTCACAACCATCATCGAGTCCACACAGGGGAGATGCCCTACAAATGCGATGAATGTGGGAAAGGGTTTGGATTTAGGTCACTTCTTTGTATTCATCAGGGAGTACACACAGGGAAAAAGCCCTATAAATGTGAAGAGTGTGGGAAGGGCTTTGATCAGAGCTCCAACCTTCTTGTCCATCAGAGAGTCCACACTGGAGAGAAGCCCTACAAATGCAGTGAGTGTGGCAAGTGCTTTAGTTCAAGCTCCGTTCTTCAAGTCCACTGGAGGTTTCACACAGGGGAGAAACCATATAGGTGTGGTGAGTGTGGAAAGGGCTTCAGCCAATGTACACACCTTCACATTCACCAGAGAGTCCACACAGGGGAGAAACCATACAAATGCAATGTGTGTGGAAAGGATTTTGCGTATAGCTCTGTTCTTCACACTCATCAGAGAGTTCACACTGGAGAAAAACCATATAAATGTGAAGTGTGTGGAAAGTGCTTCAGTTACAGTTCATATTTTCACTTACATCAAAGAGATCACATCAGAGAGAAACCATATAAATGTGATGAGTGTGGTAAAGGCTTCAGCCGGAATTCAGATCTTAATGTTCACCTCAGAGTCCACACAGGAGAGAGGCCCTATAAGTGTAAGGCATGTGGTAAGGGCTTCAGTCGTAATTCATACCTCCTTGCCCATCAGAGAGTGCATATAGATGAGACACAGTACACACACTGTGAGCGTGGAAAGGACCTTCTGACTCATCAAAGACTACATGAGCAGAGAGAAACATTATAAATGTAGTAAGTCAGGGTTCAATTAGTAAAACAGAAGCCACACTGTATTCCAGATGATAGAGGCTTACTCAGCCTGTGGGAGGGCTAGGGGAGCAAAAGACAGGGACACTGCCATCGATAATGTCAGCCTGCAGCACTGAAGTGTGCCAGGCAAGGACTGTGGATTTCAAGAACTTCTGTGAAGCTCCCATCAACTGCTGTATGCTACAATGGCAAAGAGGTTACTTTTGACAAATGGGTGGTTTGTGGTAGTGGTTGTAGTTAGTGGTCAAATTTCCATTAAAGGGTGTGTCCAGGAAGGAAATTCTAATTGGGATGATCATGGTAAGGTCTTCAGTTCAGCCAACGTCTTTAGATTTTTTTTTAGTCCCCAGTAGAAAAATACTCTCTGTATGAAGAACATTCAAAAGTGTGCTCAAAAATGAAACCCATGCTCTTACTATGAAAGAACGTTAGTACCCAGGTTTTCCATGAGATTCTCTACACAGGCAAGAAGCTCCATAGAAGTGGCATTTGAAGGGTGTGGCAGAGGCAGTGCTGTGTTTATCACACTGGTTCCATTTCCTTGCAAATAAGAAGTCTATTTCCCAGTAACCCTTGCAGTTAAGAGTGTGCCCATGTGATTGAGTTCTAGCCAATGGAGTGTGAGCAAAAGTGATATAAGCCACTTTCAGGTCTAGCCTTTACAAACATCCTCAGGCTTCTCTATCCCTGCCAAGGTGACCTTGGAGGCTGCTTATTCCAGACTGGGTTGATAGAAGGTCACTACTTCATCTGTGTTGGATTTCTTTTTAGAGTAAGAAATAAAAGTTCATTGTGTCTCACCACTGAGATTTTTGGTGGTTTATTTATTACTGCAGCATTGCCTAGGCTATCCTGACTAGCATGGAGGGATTTTATAGCAATATGTTTCATTGTCATTGGAGTCCACATACAGAAGTAACATAATTCAGAGTTCAAAACTTTTAAATCTTTAAGGCTTGATGTGGCAGTGCAACCATCTAAAATGGTATGGATGGGACTTCTTCAGTGATAACCTTCATTCATTGGTGAGTACACCAAAGAGAAATGTTCCAGATGATATAGCTGTGGTAAAACTTTACTGAAAAGTATAACCCACCGACGTAAGAAATCTCATATAATAGAGAAACTCTATAATGTGGGATGCTGAATAGGTTTGTCAGCTCACACCTTAAATGCGATTAAAAATTAACTAGAATAGGTGTTCTGTGGTTAGTCTTAATAAAATTAATTGAATAAAATCAACATTTACTAAAGTGACCAACAACATGTAAAAAACCAACAGTGTTCATTGCAGACTGATGCAGTCTTCTTCTCAGCAGACCTGTATAATAATGGGTTTTTAAAGGATGCTCTTTCTGTCAGTTTCCCCCCAAATTTGTCATTTAATTGGGGATAATAGATGAATTCGAGAGGAGATCTCTTTGCTTTTTTTTTTTTTTTTTTTTTTTGGAAACAGGGTCTTGCTGTGTCACCCAGGTGGCTGGAGTGCAGTGGCCTGATCATTGCTCGCTGAAGCCTTGAACTCCTGGCTTCAGTGATCCTCCTGCCTCAGCCTCCTGAGTAGCTGGGACTACAGACATACACCACCGTGTTCAGCTGATGTTTTCTTTAAAAATTGTACTTGTAGAGATGGGGTCTTACTTTGTTGCCCAGGTTAGTCTCAAACTTCTGGTTTCAAGCGATCCTCCTACCTCAGCTTCCCAAAGTGCAGGGATTACAGGTTTGGGCCACTGCACTCATCCCACAAGGTGTTTTTTTTTTCCTTCAAAAACAGTGTCCTTTTTTGTTTTAATTGACTTATAGGTTTCTTCATTTGGATCATGGTTTATTCCTAGTTTTTCTTGCATTACAGTTTCCTGCTAGTTATAGTTTGTAAACAGAACAGCCATTCAAGTGCAAATAAAACCATCCCTGAAGTGTCATTTTCTTACTGATCAGGTGGATAATAGTGAAATATTTTAAAAATTCTATGTCAGTAGAAATGAGGAAATGAGTGTTCTTACATAAGTTGGTGGGGGAAAGAAAAACAGGTACAAAGTTGCTGGAGAGGATCTTGTCTATATGTATCATATGTACAATGTGCATTGTCTTTGAGCCAATGATCCTGCTTCTCAGAATGTATTTTTAGGATGTAATTACATGAGTGGGGAAAATATGGTTTCAGAAAGAAATATGTTCTAAGAATTTTGCAATGAGAAGACTGTAAACAACCTGAAGGTTCATGTATAAGAGATTGAGTAAATTAGGGCATCCCATATAATGGAATAACATGGCTCCATCAACAATGATCTAGACCTATAAAAATGTCCACATGTTATTGTCCATGTCCACCACATACTCCAGTACTCCTACTTGCAAACATTAAGTTAGAGAAAAAATCCGGGATACACATTATCCTAGGAAGCTTTTGGGGTTTAGAATGGGTGCAACATTCCTTCATGACAGAATCAGCCCTCAGTGTTGGTGGAGGTGTCCCAGGCAATCCTCTAGTTTGGCCGGGAGCAGCGCTTGCATATCACATTAAGCTTTTTAAATATATGATGCTAACAGGAATGTCTCCCTACTTCACAAAATTGTTTGCTTTTCCTCTTGTAGCAAAGTAGCATGGAAAAAGCAGAAATTAGTCTAGCTCCCAATCAGTGGGAGCCAATCTCATTTACAAATGAAGATGCAGAGATCCTAAATAAATATGAGCATGTCAAATCCAATGATTTGATAAAAGCGTAACAGACTCGCTCATGTATAATTTATCCTAAATATGCTTATCAGCTTCTGCCTCATAACACACACAAGAACTGAGTAGCTCTAAATACATATTTATTTAGCTCATGATGTGTGAGCTGGCAAGTTCAACTGGGCTTAGCTGGGCAGTTCTGGTGTGGGACATGCTAGATTATCTTAACTGGGCTTTGTACATGCATCTGCAGTCAGCTGATGGTTCATCTGGGCCTGGCTGTTTTATGATGGTCATAGATGAGACAACGAAGTTCTCTCTGTCATCATGGTCTCTCACCCTCCAGAAGACCAATCGAGGGTTGGTCCCATAGTGCCAGGGTTTCAAGGGCAAAAGCTGTGATCTCTTAAGGCCTCATCAGGGAACAGGCTCAATGATACTTTCACCACATTTTAATGATTAAAGCAAGTCACAACACTGGCCCAGATTCATGGGGTGAGATTAAGACAAAATAAAAAATGTTGAGACATAATCATTGGAAGGAAAAGGAAGATACTATTTTTATGCTAGAGAATAATGTTATTTACTTATAAAATTCAAATCCACCTGTAAAATTTGACCAATTGAAGGCTGTTTTAAAATTATCGGGTCAACAAATTGGTTTCACACGAAATTGGCATGTGAAAATTCATAGCATTACTATGTAAGAGTCTTTTATAAAATGTAGCCAAAATGTTTCATTCACAATAACAATTGTGTGCAATGACCAGAATTGTCCAAAGGTAATTCTGGGAGTTCCCTTTGGGATGCCTAGGTGAGGAGCTATCTGGGGCCTCAGACTCCCACATTCTTCAGTGGGAAGGGCTTTACATGAACTCAACTTCCCAGCGGCTTTCTCTTCCTGATGGGAGGTGTTAGAACCTGGCTTTCTCATGCAACTTCTGTGAAGCTCTGACAACTAAAGCCAGATTGTCTGCTTTAGTTAAGTAGTCCAGATTACCTGCATAGTCAATTTGTTCCCTCACCAACATGGATGCCTTCACAATTGCTCTTTAAGAAGGATAAAAACATAGCGGTGAGGTGTGGTCTATTTCCTGCTTCACCCAGGCCCTGGTGCTTCTTCAAGTGGTATGAGAAATTGTGGTCCTGTGCCTTCTCTTCCAGACCCTTAGCTTACATGTTTTCCCTATAAAACTTAGTCCTAATCCCAGCACTTTGGGAGGCCAAGGTGGCTGAATCACAAGATCAGGAGTTTGAGACCAGCCTGGCCAACATAGTGAAACCCCGTCTCTACTAAAAATACACAAAATTAGCTGGGCATAGTGGCAGGCACCTGTAATCCCAGCTACTCAGGAGGCTGAGGCAGGAGAATCGCTTGAGCACAGGAGGTGGAGGTTGCAATGAGCCAAGATCGCACCACTGCACTCCAGCCCAGGCGACAGGGCAAGACTCTGTCTCAAAAAAAAAAAAAAAAAAAAAAAAGTCCCTTATGTGTGATGATAAAATTTG